AAAATTAGCCAGGTGTGGTGGCGGGCGCCAGCAGTCCCAGCTACTCAGGAGGCTGAGGCAGGAGAATCGCTTGAACCCGAGAGGCGGAGGTTGTGGTGAGCAGAGATCGCGCCACTGCACTCCAGCCTAGGTGACAGAGCCAGACTCCGTCTCAAAAAAACAGCTTTGTTGAGCAAAAGTCAGACACAAAAGACAACCTATTGCATGCTTCTACTAACGTGAAAATCAAGGAGACAAAACTATCGTGGAGCGATAGAAATCCAAATACTGCAAAATGTTCTGTCCATTTGAGTCATTCCAAGCTCCCTATTCTTTTCAGAGCCTACACTGTGGAGGACCCCCAGGCCGCAGATTGATAGCAACTGGGACAGTTCTGGTTTCAGCGCCCAGCGCAGACGCCACTCTTCGAAAAGGTGGGGCACACGCCAAAACGCAATCATCCGGTCTTCAGTTATCAGTACTAAACATGGCGGCTCCCACCGAGCACCACACCCAGATCACGAGACCGCGCGCTGTCGGAGCCAGTCTGTCGGCTCACTGGGGCGCGCCTACTTTTAGATTGACCAATAAACGCGAGGCGTAAGGCACGCCCTCTTTCTTCCCGTCTCCGCCAATAATCTCCCGGTCCCTTCCACAGGACCCAATCACCGCTTCGGCCTCTCTTGAATGAAAAGGCAGCGGCCCAGTCAGCAGAGCAGCAGCCCGACGCAAGAGGCAGGAAGCGCAGCAACTCGTGTCTGAGCGCCCGGCGGAAAACCGAAGTTGGAAGTGTCTCTTAGCAGCGCGCGGAGAAGAACGGGGAGCCAGGTGAGCAGCGGATCCCGGGCGCGGGGCCGCGGTGTGGGGACGTCTGAACTGAGAGCGAGAGGACGAGGGGAGACGTTGGGATCTAAGGGGAGGGGGAGAAAGGGTCGCGAGACGGTGGGGGCGGGGCGGTTGGTGTGTCAGAGCGCTGTGTGTTGGCCGTTGGGCACCGGGGCGCATGCGCTAGGGGTGGGCCAGCCGTTGGCGCGCGGTGCTCGGGGCTCGGGGCCCGCTTCTCGGAGGGGCTGTCATGGCCTACGGCGCTCCGAGCCCCACTTGGAGTCTGTCAGTTCGTCCGAATAGACCCCGCGGCGGCCTGGGGCCATTTGGAGAGGGACGAGGGGGTGACGCCGGGGTCTGGGGCCTGGGTGGGAGAACTCGCGGGACCCTGCCTCTCTCTCTTCTCAGCATCATGGCAGAACAGGATGTGGAAAACGATCTTTTGGATTACGATGAAGAGGAAGAGCCCCAGGCTCCTCAAGAGAGCACACCAGCTCCCCCTAAGAAAGACATCAAGGGATCCTACGTTTCCATCCACAGCTCTGGCTTCCGGGACTTTCTGCTGAAGCCGGAGCTCCTGCGGGCCATCGTGGACTGTGGCTTTGAGCATCCTTCTGAGGGTACGCCTTCTGGGTGTTATCCTCTTGCCCAGTTCTCGTCCCTCACGCTCTGCTTCTCCTGCAGTCCAGCATGAGTGCATTCCCCAGGCCATCCTGGGCATGGACGTCCTGTGCCAGGCCAAGTCCGGGATGGGCAAGACAGCGGTCTTCGTGCTGGCCACCCTACAGCAGATTGAGCCTGTCAACGGACAGGTGGGTGGGCTCCTCCCTTCCTGGCCCCACCCAGGTAAGGCCCTCTTCTTATGCCACTTCCCAGGTGACGGTCCTGGTCATGTGCCACACGAGGGAGCTGGCCTTCCAGATCAGCAAGGAATATGAGCGCTTTTCCAAGTACATGCCCAGCGTCAAGGTGAGTCCCTCGGGCCAGACTGGACCAGGCGCAGCATGGAGCGGTTTCCTCCTCATCCCCATAGGTGTCTGTGTTCTTCGGTGGTCTCTCCATCAAGAAGGATGAAGAAGTGTTGAAGAAGAACTGTCCCCATGTCGTGGTGGGGACCCCGGGCCGCATCCTGGCGCTCGTGCGGAATAGGAGCTTCAGCCTAAAGAATGTGAAGCACTTTGTGCTGGACGAGTGTGACAAGATGCTGGAGCAGCTGGGTGAGTCCTCTGCCCTTGCAGCCCCAGCTGAGATGCCCACCCATGTCTTGCCCTCCCCACCTAGACATGCGGCGGGATGTGCAGGAGATCTTCCGCCTGACACCACACGAGAAGCAGTGCATGATGTTCAGCGCCACCCTGAGCAAGGACATCCGGCCTGTGTGCAGGAAGTTCATGCAGGATGTGAGTAGGGCGAGAGTGGCAGCTTTGGCCTTTGCCCGCCCCTCCCACCTCCCTTCCCACACAGCCCATGGAGGTGTTTGTGGACGACGAGACCAAGCTCACGCTGCACGGCCTGCAGCAGTACTACGTCAAACTCAAAGACAGTGAGAAGAACCGCAAGCTCTTTGATCTCTTGGATGTGCTGGAGTTTAACCAGGTGATACTTCCATCAGCCTGTCCTGGGGCTCATGTGTGGCCCTGACTGCCACTCCTTCCCTCAGGTGATAATCTTCGTCAAGTCAGTGCAGCGCTGCATGGCCCTGGCCCAGCTCCTCGTGGAGCAGAACTTCCCGGCCATCGCCATCCACCGGGGCATGGCCCAGGAGGAGCGGTGAGTGCGAGCCGCCCGCCAAGGCTGCAGGGGACGGCCTCCACTTGTTTCTCCTGCACCCCAGCCTGTCACGCTATCAGCAGTTCAAGGATTTCCAGCGGCGGATCCTGGTGGCCACCAATCTGTTTGGCCGGGGGATGGACATCGAGCGAGTCAACATCGTCTTTAACTACGACATGCCTGAGGACTCGGACACCTACCTGCACCGGGTGAGCAGCCTCACGGGCATGTTGCTTTCCCCTGTGGCCTGACCCTGATCCTGTCTGCCTGCAGGTGGCCCGGGCGGGTCGCTTTGGCACCAAAGGCCTAGCCATCACTTTTGTGTCTGACGAGAATGATGCCAAAATCCTCAATGACGTCCAGGACCGGTTTGAAGTTAATGTGGCAGAACTTCCAGAGGAAATCGACATCTCCACATACAGTAAGTGCCTTGGGCAGGGCCAGGGGTCTGGGCCCTTCAGTTCACTGCATCTCATGTCTTACAGTCGAGCAGAGCCGGTAACCACCACGTGCCAGAGCCGCCCACCCGGAGCCGCCCGCATGCAGCTTCACCTCCCCTTTCCAGGCGCCACTGTTGAGAAGCTAGAGATTGTATGAGAATAAACTTGTTATTATGGAAGCCTGGCTCCCACCCCATCTATTTCTTGGTCATCTTGGCCTTTCACGGACACC